GTGCCACTCAGTAGTTTCTTCCCTCCAATCTGTTCCCACATGCCCTTCCCTAAAGATCAATCAAGATCACAGCCACAGGCCCTGTCCCAACCTGGGCCCTCCATCCCTCCCCAGCACATACATCCACCCTGCTCATTCTGTGCTCTACCACACTTTTGGTTTCTTTGGTGAGGCACACTCCCCAACTGGATCTGGCCCACCTGCTGTACCCTCTCCCAGCACCAGTGCCTCTCCCAGGCAGCATTTATCGCAGGGTAAGCTCAGCATTTATATATGATCATTCAATTCATAGCCACTCTCCACTAGCTGGTAAAGTCGATAAGGTGGGGACAATGCCTGCTATGACTAGCACTGAACCCCCAATTCCTAACATAATGCCTGCCACAGTTGGTGGCCAACATATGTTTTCGGATGAAAGAACACTGGCATATGCAAAGAGAAACAGAGATGGTGCATCAGCCGGAGTTCTTTTATATTAGGAGATTTATTTTAAGGGCTTGGTCACATAATTGTGGAGGCTGGCAAGTCCAAAATCTGTAAGGCAGGCTGGCAACTCAGGTAGGAATTCTATGCTACAATCTTCAGGCAGAATTCCTTATTTTCCAGAAAACTTCAGGTTTTTTTCACTCTTAAGTTCTTCTGCCAGGCACAGTAGCTCACACCTGTAATCCCAGCACTTTGGGAGGCTGAGGCAGAAGGATTGCTTGAGCCCAAGAGTTTGAGGCCTGCCTGGGCAATGTGGTAAGACCCCATGTCTACAAAAAAAAATGTTTTTAATAAAAATTAGCCGAGTGTGGTGGCACACACCTGTAGTCTCAGCTACTTGGGAGGCTGAGGCAGCAGGATCGCTTGAGCATGGGAGGTCGAGGCAGCAGTGAACTATGATGGTGACACTGCATTGCAGCCTGGGCAACAGACTGAGACCTTGCCTCAAAAAAATAAATAAATAAATAAACAAATTTAAAAATTAAAAAAATAAATTTTTAAAAAGTTGTTCAACTGAATGGATGAGGCCCACCCAAATAACTGAAGGTAATCTCCTTTAAAGTCAACATCTTGTAGCTATTAATCACGTCTATTAGACGTCTAATAGACGTGATTAATAGCTACAAGTATATAATAGCTTCACAGCACTATCTAGGCTAGATTTTGACCAAACACCTGGACACTATAGCCTCACAAAATTGACACATAAAATGTAACCATCACTGACTGCATCAACCCAAGAGGCTAACAGTGAAATAAGACCATGACAAGCTAATTTTCACATGTTGAAGGAAAGCCCAACAGAGACACTCTATAAAGTTAGAGGGGTGACTGAAGAGACCTCAACTCTGGTTCTTGGGGGCTCTGGTCCCTGGGGCCAGAGTGACTGAGCCAGGATTACAGTCTGAAGCATTAGAGGAGGGGTGGGGGTAGGCCCCCCATTGTGAGGTCCAGGCAGAATGCTCAACTCACAGCGATCCCAGCCCTGGCTGACCTTCTTCCCCTTCCTCATTCCCACATTCTACCAGGAGTCTGTCCTCTGGCCTGTACCTGGACTTCGCTATCCTCTCCCTGCCCCAAAAAGAGGTTTGAGGGAGAACAGCCACAGAGCCAATGGAGGCCACGAGGACACGGCCTCACTCAGTACTCAAGGTCAGTACCATAGAGTTATCTGTAGATAGCTCCTGGGGTCTCAGTGCTTTCTCTGTGTTCCCAGGTGTCTTCCTGCCCCCGTCCCCAGCAGTGGCAAACGAACGAGTCCTCGAAGAAGTGGGGATCATGGCCTTGGCACCCCTGGCCGAGATGCTAACCAGCTTGCAGCCCAGCGCCACACCGGGCTCACTCATGAGCCCCCTGACAGGCACCCTCAGCACGCTGCTGTCTGGCCCAGCACCCACGTCACAGAGCAGCCCCCTCACCAGCTTCCTGACCAGTCCCATTGCGGGACCCCTAACAGGCACACTGGCCAGTTCCCTGGGCCTGCCCTCCACTGGCACCCTGACTCCCAGCAGCCTCGTGGCAGGCCCTGTGGCCATGTCCCAGAGCAGCCCCCTGATAGCCCCTGTGATGGGCACGGTGGCTGTCTCTCTGAGCAGCCCCCTCCTCAGCTCCACTGCCACCCCACCAGGGGTCTCTCAGAACCTGCTGGCCAACCCCATGAGCAACCTGGTCCTGCCAGAGGCCCCAAGGCTGCGGCTGGCTGAGCCACTCCGCGGAGGCCCCACTGGGCCCCAGTCCCCAGCTTGCGTGGTACCCACTGCCACCACCAAAGGTAACAGGTGTGGTGGGTGGTGGGTGGCAGAGTTTTTTTATTTCTGTTCCCTCCACATCACTAGTCCCACTCTCCACTGAGCCCCCCCAGTCGACCCAGGACCCAGAGCCTCTCAGCATGGCGTTTGCAGGAGCACCCCTCCAGACCTCCACCCCTATCGGAGCCATGGGCACACCTGCTCCCAAGACGGCCTTCTCCTTCAACACTTCGGACACACAGGCCCAGCCCAGTGCCGCCCAGGAACAAGTGGTCCCTGCATCTGTCCCCACCTCCCCCACCACCTCCCCCACGGTCACCGTCCTTGCCTCTGCCCCCGCCCTTGCCCCCCAGGTTGCCACCAGCTACACACCCTCAAGCACCACCCACATCGCCCAGGGTGCCCCCCATCCCCCTTCCCGAATGCATAATTCCCCAACCCAGAACCTGCCTGTCCCCCACTGTCCTCCACACAACGCCCACTCCCCACCTCGTACCTCATCCTCCCCGGCTTCAGTCAATGACTCTCGAGGTCCACGCACCACAGAACCGTCGACGAAGAGCATGATGGAGGTGGAACGGAAGCTGGCCCACCGCAAGACCAGCAAGTTCCCCGAGAACCCCCGAGGTCAGTGACACTGCGGGCTCCACGCGGGTCGGTCACCTGGGCTGACGAGACCCTGTGTCCCCAGAGTCGAAGCAGCTGGCCTGGGAGAGGCTGGTGGGTGAGATTGCCTTCCAGCTGGACCGCAGGATCCTGTCCAGCATCTTCCCAGAGCGCGTACGGCTCTACGGCTTCACTGTCTCCAACATCCCAGAGAAGATCATCCAGGTGTGCGGCCAGGGGTCCTGCAGGGACAGGGGCAGCTGCATTCCCGGCTGCTTTTTCTCTCCAGCTGTGTTTATCTGTGGATTGCAGGCCTGTGTGTAGCCTAAGCGGGAGCTACTGTGAGCTGCGTGGGTCCAGGTTGGAGCTTTGCCTCTGGTTAAAGCATCCTTGGGTTAGTTTTGTGTGTGTGGGATTTTGTTTGTTGGGAGGGTCCCTGATGGCCGCTGTCCCCACAGGCTTCCCTGAACCCCAGTGACCACAAGCTGGATGAGAAGCTGTGCCAGAGGCTCACACAGCGCTATGTGAGCGTCATGAACAGGCTGCAGAGTCTGGGCTACAACGGGCGGGTGCACCCTGCGCTGACCGAGCAGCTGGTGAACGCTTATGGCATCCTGCGAGAGCGCCCGGAGCTGGCGGCGTCTGAGGGCGGCCCCTACACCGTGGACTTCCTGCAGCGTGTGGTGGTGGAGACCGTGCACCCCGGCATGCTCGCCGACGCGCTGCTGCTGCTCTCCTGCCTCAGCCAGCTGGCGCACGATGACGGCAAGCCCATGTTCATCTGGTGACGCTGGAGCTGGGAGGTCCAGGCTCGCTCAGCCCCACAGCCCTGTGCACGGCCATTAAAGCTTCCCACAGACACTGGTCGCTGGGCCTGTGCCAGCGCTCCTGGGTGGTGCTGCCTCCTCTGGGGTGGCTCACCGGGCCCCGGCACCGTGCCCCTTCAGCCCTGTCTGCCCTGGAGGTCAATGCCCATAC